TGGGTAGACTTGTACCCATTGAGAGGTTATGCAAGCTCAAATGTGGAAAGTTTTTCTAGAAGAGCCTGCCTTTCAGGGCCAAAATGCCACAGGCACAGCATAACTTCCTGAAACAAATTTATTTCCTAAGACATTGGTTGCAGAGTAGAAATGTGTTCTTTAGAAACAGTTCTTCAGGCTTTCTGCCCTAAAAGTTACAATGTTGTCAGCAAGGTGGTTGATTTTACTTTCTTTTTGTTCCATCACAGTTTACCAGCATTACATATGCAGGGTATTGAGCTAACTGTCTGGTCAGGTGCTCCTTGTGGGGGCCACTTGCTCTAGATCCTATATAGACCAACACTCTTAGTCTTTATATCCAGAACCCAAGTGAAGCTTCAAAGGTTACTGGGAGGGTTGAAGAGGTGCTGAAATCAACACTTCCCTTAATGGAGGTCAGCACTTCCCCAGTCCTGGGAGAGACACAGACTGTCAGAAGCATCTGACTTTGCTTCATTCAAAAGGGAGTTTGAGGTATATATAGCAGACTTAAAAGTTATGAATAAAAATACCTTCTGTGATGAACAGAAGTTTCTCATTGATCACACTGACAAGAAACCTTTCGATGAACAGTCCGGGTAGAAGACATGTCACTCACTCTAAACAGTGTCTGTCTTCTTTCCTGGGCCTAACTGAACTTTGCAGAGTTCATTTGGGACATAAGGAAACAGAAGGTGTCAACTTGGCCCTTGTGCTCACTGGGAAAATGGGGAGAGACAGAACTCATTCAGGAGACCTGTAATTCTGTTCTTTCTCTGGGAGGCAAGAAGAAAGGTGAGTTTTGCATATGGGTGATGGAATGGAATAATCTCAGTTAAGCAGACCACACTTTACGTTCTAGTTAGCCTCTTGTTTGTTAAAAATTTGAATTGTAACCAGGTTCCTTTGCTGAGAAGGAAGGCACTAGGGCCCTGGAGTGAGATGATGGCTGTGTTATGTGACCACAGAAGGTGGTTACGTACTAATTTCCTCTAGGGCTTGTGATGAAGTCAGTAAACCACAGCCTTCAGCATGCTCTGCTCAGGCGGCAGCAGTGGCTTTTTGGAGGTGTCTCGGCCATGACACACATTTGACATGCCCTCCCTCAACCTACTTATAGACTATTTTTCTTGCTCTGCAGCATGGACCAAAGAGAAATTCTGCAGAAGTTCCTGGATGAGGCCCAAAGCAAGAAAATTACTAAAGAGGAGTTTGCCAATGAATTTCTGGTGAGTCCTGTATGTGACCCTCTCAGGGTAGTGAAGATTAATTTTTCTTGGAATCTTATTACAGAAGCTGAAAAGGCAATCTACCAAGTACAAGGCAGACAAAACCTATCCTACAACTGTGGCTGAGAAGCCCAAGAATATCAAGAAAAACAGATATAAGGATATTTTGCCCTGTAAGTTCCATTTCTCTCTATAAACTCATACTTAATTGTACTATGTCTGTCTTTTGTATTATAGATGATTATAGCCGGGTAGAACTATCCCTGATAACCTCTGATGAGGATTCCAGCTACATCAATGCCAACTTCATTAAGGTACAGTGAAAGAAAATAAAAGCATTCCATATAGTCACCCCGTGTAATTTCTGTTCCCCTTTAGGGAGTTTATGGACCCAAGGCTTATATTGCCACCCAGGGTCCTTTATCTACAACCCTCCTGGACTTCTGGAGGATGATTTGGGAATATAGTGTCCTTGTAAGTATGGTGTTGCTTTTGTTACTTTATTCATGTTTAAGTTTCTATCTATTTCATCCCCCAGATCATTGTTATGGCATGCATGGAGTATGAAATGGGAAAGGTAAGTTACTTTCTAGTACCTGCTGACCTTAAGGGAAATCACTGTATTCTGCTTTGTGCAACAGAAAAAGTGTGAGCGCTACTGGGCTGAGCCAGGAGAGATGCAGCTGGAATTTGGCCCTTTCTCTGTATCCTGTGTAAGTGTAATGTCTGTTCTCATGTCTGAGTACACTAATACTTGAGTCTTCTTTTTCTTTTTAGGAAGCTGAAAAAAGGAAATCTGATTATATAATCAGGACTCTAAAAGTTAAGTTCAATAGTGTAAGTATAAAATAAGAATGATAAACTCAAAACTCTTCCCCTCCCATCTGGCTACTTTTTATAGGAAACTCGAACTATCTACCAGTTTCATTACAAGAATTGGCCAGACCATGATGTACCTTCATCTATAGACCCTATTCTTGAGCTCATCTGGGATGTACGTTGTTACCAAGAGGATGACAGTGTTCCCATATGCATTCACTGCAGGTATGACACTATATATAAACCTTCTACCCAAATGCATACATGCTACTGTGATCTTTCATTTCAGTGCTGGCTGTGGAAGGACTGGTGTTATTTGTGCTATTGATTATACATGGATGTTGCTAAAAGATGGGGTGAGTTTCTCTCAGCAGGCACTTCCCATTTGTGAAAGGAATATTTTCCCCTTTAATTTGATAGATAATTCCTGAGAACTTCAGTGTTTTCAGTTTGATCCGGGAAATGCGGACACAGAGGCCTTCATTAGTTCAAACGCAGGTATGAACTATAGTGAATGGATCAGAACATGTTTTCATTTGTTCTGGGTTGTGATGCTCTTCAGGAACAATATGAACTGGTCTACAATGCTGTATTAGAACTATTTAAGAGACAGATGGATGTTATCAGAGATAAACATTCTGGAACAGAGGTAAAATTTAAACTAGATATTATGTCAAAAAAGAAAACCAGCCTCTGACTTATTTCTTTTAAAGAGTCAAGCAAAGCATTGTATTCCTGAGAAAAATCACACTCTCCAAGCAGACTCTTATTCTCCTAATTTACCAAAAAGGTGAGTACAATTTTATATATCTAAATGTTGACGGTGTCATCATTACGCTTTCTTTTTGTTTTAGTACCACAAAAGCAGCAAAAATGATGAACCAACAAAGGACAAAAATGGAAATCAAAGAATCTTCTTCCTTTGACTTTAGGACTTCTGAAATAAGTGCAAAAGAAGAGCTAGTTTTGCACCCTGCTAAATCAAGCACTTCTTTTGACTTTCTGGAGCTAAATTACAGTTTTGACAAAAATGCTGACACAACCATGAAATGGCAGACAAAGGCATTTCCAATAGTTGGGGAGCCTCTTCAGAAGCATCAAAGTTTGGATTTGGGCTCTCTTTTGTTTGAGGGATGTTCTAATTCTAAACCTGTAAATGCAGCAGGAAGATATTTTAATTCAAAGGTGCCAATAACACGGACCAAATCAACTCCTTTTGAATTGATACAGCAGAGAGAAACCAAGGAGGTGGACAGCAAGGAAAACTTTTCTTATTTGGAATCTCAACCACATGATTCTTGTTTTGTAGAGATGCAGGCTCAAAAAGTAATGCATGTTTCTTCAGCAGAACTGAATTATTCACTGCCATATGACTCTAAACACCAAATACGTAATGCCTCTAATGTAAAGCACCATGACTCTAGTGCTCTTGGTGTATATTCTTACATACCTTTAGTGGAAAATCCTTATTTTTCATCATGGCCTCCAAGTGGTACCAGTTCTAAGATGTCTCTTGATTTACCTGAGAAGCAAGATGGAACTGTTTTTCCTTCTTCTCTGTTGCCAACATCCTCTACATCCCTCTTCTCTTATTACAATTCACATGATTCTTTATCACTGAATTCTCCAACCAATATTTCCTCACTATTGAACCAGGAGTCAGCTGTACTAGGTAAGTTATTTTTTAAAGTTTGCATAGAATTTAATTGTTACAATATTTTTGACATTTTGGATAGCAACTGCTCCAAGGATAGATGATGAAATCCCCCCTCCACTTCCTGTATGGACACCTGAATCATTTATTGTGGTTGAGGAAGCTGGTGAGTACAGTTCAGTAAGTATAAAATAAAGTTTAAGAACCGAACTATATTCACTTTCTTCCAGGAGAATTCTCACCAAATGTTCCCAAATCCTTATCCTCAGCTGTGAAGGTAAAAATTGGAACATCACTGGAATGGGGTGGAACATCTGAACCAAAGAAATTTGATGACTCTGTGATACTTAGACCAAGCAAGGTCAATAATTTTTTAATGACTCTACTCATTTATCTTTCACTTTTCCTTTCTTTTTTTCTTTTAGAGTGTAAAACTCCGAAGTCCTAAATCAGGTAAAAATTTCTCTTGGCTTTAGATGACATTTGTGGAAGAAAGAACTTTAAATAATTTGTATAGACAGAGAGAAAAAAGGAGGGAATTCCAGCAGCAGGGATCAGCCTACCAATGACTCAAAGGTAGAAATGAGCATGATGTGTATGGAGAAATGGTGAGTAGGCTATTTTTTTTTTGCAATAGATATTCTAGTTTGTGAAATACAGAAAATAAATTTGGGTAAATAAGATGTGGGGCAAGATTCTGAAGGACTTAAAAAAGCTAGTCACATGAAATATCCAGAATAGACAGATCCATAAAGATAGAAGCAGATTAGTGATTGCCAGGGGCTGGGGGAAAGAGGAAAATAAGGAGTGATGACTTAATGGGTGCAGAGTTTCCTTCTAGGGTGATAAAAAGTATTCTGGAACTAAATTGTGGTGATGGTTGTACAATACTGTGAATGTGCTAAATGTCACTAATGGCAAATCTTATGTGTATTTTACTACCCAAAGTTAGGCAGAGGAATTTACACCCAAAGTTAGGCAGAGGAATTTAGATTTAATGTAGTAAGTAACAGGCATTATGGGTTCTTTGTTAGGGGAGTATTAAGATGAAATGGAATTTTAGGGAAATAATTACTAGAATACTGTTAACGAACAACTTTAGTTTTCAGAATATTCCCTAACAGCAAACTGGAAGATGATGAACTACTTCAGAGTAGTTATTAAGTATTTATTAAATGCCTACTGTATGCCAGTTATTTTATTAGGTGCTAGAAATAAGTACTACACTTGTGTGTATTACCTAGCATGTAAGAAATAAGACAATTTATTGATAAGACAAATTCTAAGGACTAAACAAACCCAATGACCAATGACATGTGAACCTCTTGTACTTTACTGCATTTTCATTTTCAAAAGGAATTAATATAATAGTAATACTCAGCACCATATAATTAAATGCTTATGTCAGTAGAATACCATCTGTATCTTCAGAAATTTACATCATGGGAAAATATGTCCATTACTGAAAATCTTCATCATGGAAAATTTCAAACACACATTTAAAACCTACCTTATCACACCAATAAAATTAATAATAATTCCTTAATAGTAACTAATATCCAGACTGTTCAGTTTTCAATTGTCTCAAAAATGTCTTTTTACAGTTGGTTTATTCAAATCTGGATTCAAACAAAATCTAAGCATTTCATTTGATTTGTATGTTTGTCTTCTTAAATCTGTCTTTTGAAATCTGTAACAGTTCTCCCTTCTTTTTTTAATATTTTCTTTTTAAATATATAACCGTTCTCCTTTCTATACTTTTCACATCATTTATTTGTTGAAGAGAGTGGGTCATTTGTCTTAAAAGACTGCTTAGTCTTCTAGATTTGGCTAATTGTATCACAATGGTTTTATTTAACATCCTCTATGCCCAATATTTCATGCAAAATGGGTGTTAGATCTAGAAGCTTGATTATATTCGGTTTCAGTGTCTTTGGGAGAATACTTCTGAAGTGAGCTATACATTTTTGATGAATCATAGGCTCATAGGCTAACGAGGTAGAAAAACAAAGTTCTTGAGGCTCCAGTCATTTTTCAGATAATATTTTATTTGGTGATTGTCGGCTAAGATTGATTGATTAAAAAATTATACAAAGAGAAAAGGGTGTTGACTTATGACTTTTAATTGATGGATTTCTCTGGTTTATTGTATACTTTCTTATCACAGAACTACAT